GCGGGTGGATCACCTGAGGTCAGGAGTTCGAGACCAGCCTGGCCAACATGGTGAAACCACATCTCTACTAAAAAAGAAATACAAAATTAGCCGGACGTGGTGACACATGCCTGTAATCCCAGCTACTCCATAGACTGAGACAGGAAAATCGCTTGAACCCGGGAGGCGGAGGTTGAGGTGAGCCGAGACCGCGCCATTGCACTCCAGCCTGGGCAACAAGAGCGAAACTCCGTCTCGGGGAAAAAAAAAAAAAAAATAATAATTTTCCGTTCTGATTCCACTGATCATAAATTGAACTCCTTTGTAGAACAGGTTTATCATCTTTCATTTAAAAGTAATAAAAAATCACGAATCATTTATATCAGGAAATTAGTGGAAATTTCCACATTTTGTCTTTGGGCATGTGATGGTGGTGAGGAAACTGGGGAGACCGAGGTAATAGAAGTTGCTGCAAAGCCAACTCCAGGATCCTACTATCTCCTTCTGGAAAGGCCCTTACATAATTTCCTTACTTTTCCAATAAAAGGCTGTATATGTCTTGCCCCTTAACTGATTTTACCAACTTCACCATAAATACAACTGCGGATGAAGGATGAGAAGCAACAAGAAACCCCTAAGGATCCGCCAAATAATTAGGGCTGCCCCAGGGGAATCCGAGCGAAAGAACACAAGAGCCCCTCTTCCTCCTCGCCTCCTCTGGGACACACACTTACCCTCCCTCCCGGCAGGTTAGCCCGCAGCCTCCTCCTTCCCTAACACGTGCTCTCCGGAACACTCACTCTGGAGACATCCCACCCCCGGCGGGGCTGGGCTCGGGAGCCGAACGGACCAATCGGCACGCGCCTTACAGCGTCGTGGCCCGACAACGTTGAGCAGCCCAATCGAGGGGGCCTTGCCGCCCGTTTCCCGGAGCCCCGCCTCTCGCCGCCGCGCCCCCGCCCGCCGGTCTCCTCCCTCCTCCTCCTCCCGTTTGCCCCTCCCCCGCCGCTCCGGAGCGGAGCCTGCGAGACGGAGAAACTGGGGCAGAAGTGAAGATGGCGGCGGCAGCTTCTCGCTAGTGACGCGCGGTGCGGGCTCATCTCCTTCCCCTCCTTCCTCACCTCCCCTAGTCCGGACCCCGTCCGCCGCCGGGACCAGACCGTCCCCGTAGCCCGCAGCCAGCAGCCGCCCCTCTCCTCCCCCGGCCGCCCCTCTCCCAACGCCCGTCTGCCGCTGGCCGGCGGCGCGCCCCTGGTCCCGGCCGCCTGCCTCGCACTCCGCGCTGTCGCCGGGGGAGCGGGTGGCGTGTGGATTCGCCCTCCTGCCCGCCCCTCCGGGCCGCGGACACACGCCCGGCAGGGAGGCGGCGGCGGCCCCTGCGTATTTGCTTCCCTCCATTTGGGGACTGGGAGGCGGCGGCGGCTGTGGGTTTTGGGGAGGGGTAGAGGGCTGGGGGGCGGGCGAGAGCGGGAGGGGGCCGCCCTCGAGTGGAGGACGAGAAGGAAAGCACCATGACGTCCATCCATTTCGTGGTTCACCCGCTGCCGGGCACCGAGGACCAGCTCAATGACAGGTAATAGGGCTGGCGGGTCGGCGGGCGCGGGGTACACGTGGTTTGTTAATGTTTTGTTTTAAAGGTTACGAGAAGTTTCTGAGAAGCTGAACAAATATAATTTAAACAGGTAAGAGTTTTAAAATATTTAAATCTTCTGACATAATTTAACTTTTTCTTTTTTTATCTCTCAGCCACCCCCCTTTGAATGTATTGGAACAGGCTACTATTAAACAGTGTGTGGTGGGACCAAATCATGCTGCCTTTCTTCTTGAGGTAAATTATTCACTCTAAGATACAGAAATGAATGGATAATTTTTTCTGTTTTCTTTGCTTTTAGGATGGTAGAGTTTGCAGGATTGGTTTTTCAGTACAGCCAGACAGATTGGAATTGGGTAAACCTGATAATAATGATGGGTAAGATATTATGTCCTTTCTATTTAATATGTTCTTCAAAAATTTACCTCTTGCTTTCCCCCAGGTCAAAGTTGAACAGCAACTCGGGGGCAGGGAGGACGTCAAGGCCTGGTAGGACAAGCGACTCTCCATGGTTTCTCTCAGGTTCTGAGACTCTAGGCAGGCTGGCAGGCAACACCTTAGGGTAAGTTGTGGCCAGTTGAAGGCACCATCTTAAATGCTAATTTTATAAATTCTCCAATATTTAGAAGCCGCTGGAGTTCTGGAGTGGGTGGAAGTGGTGGAGGATCCTCTGGTAGGTCATCAGCTGGAGCTCGAGATTCCCGCCGGCAGACTCGAGTTATTCGGACAGGACGGGATCGAGGGTCTGGGCTTTTGGGCAGTCAGCCCCAGCCAGTTATTCCAGCATCTGTCATTCCAGAGGAGCTGATTTCACAGGTATGGATCTCGTAGAACACTTAATGTCAGACACCATAGCACTTCTTTTTATTTTTTATTTCAGGCCCAAGTTGTTTTACAAGGCAAATCCAGAAGTGTCATTATTCGAGAACTTCAGAGAACAAATCTTGATGTGAACCTTGCTGTAAATAATTTACTTAGCCGGGATGATGAAGATGGAGATGATGGGGATGATACAGCCAGCGAATCTTATTTGCCTGGAGGTTGGTGGATCACCGTCATGTTTTTCTCATTTTATGCTGCAGTGATGTTTGTTTCTGTTTATAGAGGATCTTATGTCTCTCCTTGATGCCGACATTCATTCTGCCCACCCAAGTGTCATTATTGATGCAGATGCCATGTTTTCTGAAGACATTAGCTATTTTGGTTACCCTTCTTTTCGTCGTTCATCACTTTCCAGGCTAGGCTCATCTCGAGGTAATTTTGCATTTATTTATATATTTATTTTGTATCCCACTGGTGTGACCCAATTGCATACCAGTTCTCCTTCTTCCCTTAGAGAGAGACTCTGAGCTGTTGCGTGAACGTGAATCCGTTTTACGTTTACGTGAACGAAGGTGGCTTGATGGAGCCTCATTTGATAATGAAAGGGGTTCTACCAGCAAGGAAGGAGAGCCAAACTTGGATAAGAAGAATACACCTGTTCAAAGTCCAGTATCTCTAGGAGAAGATTTGCAGTGGTGGCCTGATAAGGTATTTGGAAAAAATTCACACTGCTTCCATTTTTATATTTATAGTATTGTATTTTACTTTATAGGATGGAACAAAATTCATCTGTATTGGGGCTCTGTATTCTGAACTTCTGGCTGTCAGCAGTAAAGGAGAACTTTATCAGTGGAAATGGAGTGAATCTGAGCCTTACAGAAATGCCCAGGTATTTTATTTTATGAAATCTTGCATTGAATATAAAATAGTAATTTTTTTTTATGCTTTCAAAGAATCCTTCATTACATCATCCACGAGCAACATTTTTGGGGTTAACCAATGAAAAGATAGTCCTCCTGTCTGCAAATAGCATAAGAGCAACTGTAGCTACAGAAAATAACAAGGTATGAAACACTTTGCATTGATTAACATTTCATTTATTTAAAGTTCTAATATTTTATTCTTTAGGTTGCTACATGGGTGGATGAAACTTTAAGTTCTGTGGCTTCTAAATTAGAGCACACTGCTCAGACTTACTCTGAACTTCAAGGAGAGCGGATAGTTTCTTTACATTGCTGTGCCCTTTACACCTGCGCTCAGCTGGAAAACAGTTTATATTGGTGGTGAGTCTATAGGGAGGAGGAATTTATCGGTGTTATTTGACCAATTTATGTTTTTTGTTTTCAGGGGTGTAGTTCCTTTTAGTCAAAGGAAGAAAATGTTAGAGAAAGCTAGAGCAAAAAATAAAAAGCCTAAATCCAGTGCTGGTATTTCTTCAATGCCGAACATCACTGTTGGTACCCAGGTAAGTGATGGATTTAGCCTGTCTTAAGGGACCATCTTGATGGTGGTTTTCTTTTGTTTGCTAGGTATGCTTGAGAAATAATCCTCTTTATCATGCTGGAGCAGTTGCATTTTCAATTAGTGCTGGGATTCCTAAAGTTGGTGTCTTAATGGAGTCAGTTTGGAATATGAATGACAGCTGTAGATTTCAACTTAGATCTCCTGAAAGCTTGAAAAACATGGAAAAAGCTAGCAAAACTACTGAAGCTAAGTAAGTACTATAGCTTAACTAATCGTGCTTTGAATTATAAGGAGAATCTTATTTCTTATCTCAGGCCTGAAAGTAAGCAGGAGCCAGTGAAAACAGAAATGGGTCCTCCACCATCTCCAGCATCCACGTGTAGTGATGCATCCTCAATTGCCAGCAGTGCATCAATGCCATACAGTAAGTTTTATTTGTTGTATGCATTTGTGAAATTTTGGTACTTACCATTTTGTTGTTGTCTAAGAACGACGACGGTCAACCCCTGCACCAAAAGAAGAGGAAAAGGTGAATGAAGAGCAGTGGTCTCTTCGGGAAGTGGTTTTTGTGGAAGATGTCAAGAATGTTCCTGTTGGCAAGGTTTGTTCAAGATATCTAAAACTTAATTACTACTAATGTTCATTGAATTTGCCTATACTTCCAGGTGCTAAAAGTAGATGGTGCCTATGTTGCTGTAAAATTTCCAGGAACCTCCAGTAATACTAACTGTCAGAACAGCTCTGGTCCAGATGCTGACCCTTCTTCTCTCCTGCAGGATTGTAGGTTACTTAGAATTGATGAATTGCAGGTAAGTGTAAAGAAGTTATTCAGCAAGTGAATTTTGAAAGCAAAATTCCTTTTGTGTCATGCAGGTTGTCAAAACTGGTGGAACACCGAAGGTTCCCGACTGTTTCCAAAGGACTCCTAAAAAGCTTTGTATACCTGAAAAAACAGAAATATTAGCAGTGAATGTAGATTCCAAAGGTAAATTTTGAAACTTCTTCAGCTGGCATATCCAATTTTTCTTCTCATTTATGTGCTTCTGAAGGTGTTCATGCTGTTCTGAAGACTGGAAATTGGGTACGATACTGTATCTTTGATCTTGCTACAGGAAAAGCAGAACAGGAAAATAATTTTCCTACAAGCAGCATTGCTTTCCTTGGTCAGAATGAGAGGAATGTAGCCATTTTCACTGCTGGACAGGTAGAGGCTCATTTTTGCTTTTGAAAAGTGATAGTCAAACTTTACCATTTTCCCATTATTATAGGAATCTCCCATTATTCTTCGAGATGGAAATGGTACCATCTACCCAATGGCCAAAGATTGCATGGGAGGAATAAGGGATCCCGATTGGCTGGATCTTCCACCTATTAGTAGTCTTGGAATGGGTGTGCATTCTTTAATAAATCTTCCTGCCAATTCAACAATCAAAAAGAAAGCTGCTGTTATCATCATGGCTGTAGAGGTAATTTGAGTATTGAAACTACTGGGCATTTTAGGTTTTTTTCCCCTAATTTGTCTGAGCACAGAAACAAACCTTAATGCAACACATTCTGCGCTGTGACTATGAGGCCTGTCGACAATATCTAATGAATCTTGAGCAAGCGGTTGTTTTAGAGCAGAATCTACAGATGCTGCAGACATTCATCAGCCACAGATGTGATGGAAATCGAAATATTTTGCATGCTTGTGTATCAGTTTGCTTTCCAACCAGCAATAAAGAAACTAAAGAAGAAGAGGGTGAGATTAAGAACTATAGCAAGGTCTTTAAATAAATTGATCTTAATTTTTTCTCATTTTTCAGAAGCGGAGCGTTCTGAAAGAAATACATTTGCAGAAAGGCTTTCTGCTGTTGAGGCCATTGCAAATGCAATATCAGTTGTTTCAAGTAATGGCCCAGGTAATCGGGCTGGATCATCAAGTAGCCGAAGGTAATGTGATTTTTACCAGGAAACTTTAATTGAGTGAGCTCTGATTTTGTTCATGTTCTTTTAGTTTGAGATTACGGGAAATGATGAGACGTTCGTTGAGAGCAGCTGGTTTGGGTAGACATGAAGCTGGAGCTTCATCCAGTGACCACCAGGATCCAGTTTCACCCCCCATAGCTCCCCCTAGTTGGGTTCCTGACCCTCCTGCGATGGATCCTGGTAAGAGCTGTTATTTAATTTCATTTAGTGTTGATATACATCCTACTGTTCTGTTTACTGAAAGATGGTGACATTGATTTTATCCTGGCCCCCGCTGTGGGATCTCTTACCACAGCAGCAACCGGTACTGGTCAAGGACCAAGCACCTCCACTATTCCAGGTAAGAATCTGTACTCTTTGTCTGCCTAGTCAGTTTTGTACCAAATGAATCTGCTTAATTACAGGTCCTTCCACAGAGCCATCTGTAGTAGAATCCAAGGATCGAAAGGCGAATGCTCATTTTATATTGAAATTGTTATGTGACAGTGTGGTTCTCCAGCCCTATCTACGAGAACTTCTTTCTGCCAAGTAAGAGGATTTGATATATTTTTCATGTGAAGAATATTTTTACATATAATTTTTCTTATTTTAGGGATGCAAGAGGGATGACCCCATTTATGTCAGCTGTAAGTGGCCGAGCTTATCCTGCTGCAATTACCATCTTAGAAACTGCTCAGAAAATTGCAAAAGGTAATTTATTTCAGATCCTAAATGAGTTACATAAAGATGAACTGCTATGTTCTTACTTTTTTAGCTGAAATATCCTCAAGTGAAAAAGAGGAAGATGTATTCATGGGAATGGTTTGCCCATCAGGTACCAACCCTGATGACTCTCCTTTATATGTTTTATGTTGTAATGACACTTGCAGTTTTACATGGACTGGAGCAGAGCACATTAACCAGGTAAGTTATTTCTACATTTTCCTGTATTAATCTTATTCCTTTAAAAGTACACTCTTAATTTTAGGATATTTTTGAGTGTCGAACTTGTGGCTTGCTGGAGTCACTGTGTTGTTGTACGGAATGTGCAAGGGTTTGTCATAAAGGTCATGATTGCAAGTGAGTACAATTCTAGTTTTCTTTAGTTTAATAGTTTTTGTACTTGTGTATAAATTCTCTATAGACTCAAACGGACATCACCAACAGCCTACTGTGATTGTTGGGAGAAATGTAAATGTAAAACTCTTATTGCTGGACAGAAATCTGCTCGTCTTGATCTACTTTATCGCCTGCTCACTGCTACTAATCTGGTTACTCTGCCAAACAGCAGGCAAGTGGGATTTTTAGAACATACAGTAAGTTCTCCCTCCTCACGACAACATTCTGTTTTGCAGGGGAGAGCACCTCTTACTATTCTTAGTACAGACAGTCGCAAGGCAGACGGTGGAGCATTGTCAATACAGGCCACCTCGAATCAGGGAAGATCGTAACCGAAAAACAGCCAGTCCTGAAGGTGAGTTAATTAGACATTTATGACACTTGTGGTTGTTTTGGTCACTATTTCTTTTTCATTTTAGATTCAGATATGCCAGATCATGATTTAGAGCCTCCAAGATTTGCCCAGCTTGCATTGGAGCGTGTTCTACAGGACTGGAATGCCTTGAAATCTATGATTATGTTTGGGTCGCAGGAGAATAAAGACCCGTACGTATTCATTAAAACCTTTTTAGATTTATACAGTTCATTCTGTCTTTCGTTTCTCCTCAAGTCTTAGTGCCAGCAGTAGAATAGGCCATCTTTTGCCAGAAGAGCAAGTATACCTCAATCAGCAAAGTGGCACAATTCGGCTGGACTGTTTCACTCATTGCCTTATAGTTAAGTGTACAGCAGATATTTTGGTAAGTTCTTTGAATGTGTATTACAAGTACATAACATTAATAGAGTGAATATAATTTTTTAAAGCTTTTAGATACTCTACTAGGTACACTAGTGAAAGAACTCCAAAACAAATATACACCTGGACGTAGAGAAGAAGCTATTGCTGTGACAATGAGGTTTCTACGTTCAGTGGCAAGAGTTTTTGTTATTCTGAGTGTGGAAATGGCTTCATCCAAAAAGAAAAAGTAAGGCATCCTTTTTGATTTTGGTTTAGATAATAGATTGCTGATATTTCTCTTTTTGTTCTAGCAACTTTATTCCACAGCCAATTGGAAAATGCAAGCGTGTATTCCAAGCATTGCTACCTTACGCTGTGGAAGAATTGTGCAACGTAGCAGAGTCACTGATTGTTCCTGTCAGAATGGGGATTGCTCGTCCAACTGCACCATTTACCCTGGCTAGTACTAGCATAGATGCCATGCAGGGCAGTGAAGAATTATTTTCAGTGGAACCACTACCACCACGACCATCATCTGATCAGTCTAGCAGGTAAATTGCTACCAGGTAACAGATTCTGATTAGAGCCCACTCATAAGCTTCTGATTCTTTACAGCTCCAGTCAGTCTCAGTCATCCTACATCATCAGGAATCCACAGCAGAGGCGCATCAGCCAGTCACAGCCCGTTCGGGGCAGAGATGAAGAACAGGATGATATTGTTTCAGCAGATGTGGAAGAGGTGATTTTAATTGTGGTAGATTTAAAAAGCTTTTGATTGTCTACAAATAAGATTCTGGATTTAGGTTGAGGTGGTGGAGGGTGTGGCTGGAGAAGAGGATCATCATGATGAACAGGAAGAACACGGGGAAGAAAATGCTGAGGCAGAGGGACAACATGATGAGCATGATGAAGACGGTATGCAGGTTATTTGAGAAATTACTCAGTATGTGCTTTTTTCTTATTTAAATGTATTTTTTAGGGAGTGATATGGAGCTGGACTTGTTAGCAGCAGCTGAAACAGAAAGTGATAGTGAAAGTAACCACAGCAACCAAGATAATGCTAGTGGGCGCAGAAGCGTTGTCACTGCAGCAACTGCTGGTTCAGAAGCAGGTATGTTGCCTTATCCCAACTACTTTCTTGCTAATGTTTTTGGTTTTAAAAATAAAAATTTTAGGAGCAAGCAGTGTTCCTGCCTTCTTTTCTGAAGATGATTCTCAATCGAATGACTCAAGTGATTCTGATAGCAGTAGTAGTCAGAGTGACGACATAGAACAGGAGACCTTTATGCTTGATGAGCCATTAGAAAGAACCACAAATAGCTCCCATGCCAATGGTGCTGCCCAAGCTCCCCGTTCAATGCAGTGGGCTGTCCGCAACACCCAGCATCAGCGAGCAGCCAGTACAGCCCCTTCCAGTACATCTACACCAGCAGGCAAGTCTGAAAACTTAGTATTGCTAAGAATATAGCTCATTGTGGTTGTCCTTTTTCCTTATAGCAAGTTCAGCGGGTTTGATTTATATTGATCCTTCAAACTTACGCCGGAGTGGTACCATCAGTACAAGTGCTGCAGCTGCAGCAGCTGCTTTGGAAGCTAGCAACGCCAGCAGTTACCTAACATCTGCAAGCAGTTTAGCCAGGGCTTACAGCATTGTCATTAGACAAATCTCGGACTTGATGGGCCTTATTCCTAAGTATAATCACCTAGTATACTCTCAGATTCCAGCAGCTGTGAAATTGACTTACCAAGATGCAGTAAACTTACAGGTATGAAACCACTGAAAAGTTTCCCATTCCACTAGTTTTAACTATTTTAGTTTGGTCTTCATAGAACTATGTAGAAGAAAAGCTTATTCCCACTTGGAACTGGATGGTCAGTATTATGGATTCTACTGAAGCTCAATTACGTTATGGTTCTGCATTAGCATCTGCTGGTGATCCTGGACATCCAAATCATCCTCTTCACGCTTCTCAGAATTCAGCGAGAAGAGAGAGGATGACTGCGCGAGAAGAAGCTAGCTTACGAACACTTGAAGGCAGACGGTATGAAATTCTTCATATATACAGAACGTCCCTCTAATAAACATTTTCCTTTCTGTTCTTATAGACGTGCCACCTTGCTTAGCGCCCGTCAAGGAATGATGTCTGCACGAGGAGACTTCCTAAATTATGCTCTGTCTCTAATGCGGTCTCATAATGATGAGCATTCTGATGTTCTTCCAGTTTTGGATGTTTGCTCATTGAAGCATGTGGCATATGTTTTTCAAGCACTTATATACTGGATTAAGGCAATGAATCAGCAGACAACATTGGATACACCTCAACTAGAACGCAAAAGGTATCCATTCTTGCCATGAGGTTGATTTAAGATCAAGTAAAATGACTCACTTGTCTTTTTAAAGGACGCGAGAACTCTTGGAACTGGGTATTGATAATGAAGATTCAGAACATGAAAATGATGATGACACCAATCAAAGTTAGTGCACAGAAAATCTGCTAATCTACTTCAAAAACAAAACATTTTATCTTTTTATGTTTAGGTGCTACTTTGAATGATAAGGATGATGACTCTCTTCCTGCAGAAACTGGCCAAAACCATCCATTTTTCCGACGTTCAGACTCCATGACATTCCTTGGGTGTATACCCCCAAATCCATTTGAAGTGCCTCTGGCTGAAGCCATCCCCTTGGCTGATCAGCCACATCTGTTGCAGGTGAATTAAACAAGTTAGTCTTAAGGTTTCTTATGTAACTAGAATATTTCTGTTAAAATTCCAGCCAAATGCTAGAAAGGAGGATCTTTTTGGCCGTCCAAGTCAGGGTCTTTATTCTTCATCTGCCAGTAGTGGGAAATGTTTAATGGAGGTTACAGTGGATAGAAACTGCCTAGAGGTAAGACAGTAAAAGTTTTTTTGCAATATAACCATTTGTAACTTTTAAATGTAAATATTCATAGGTTCTTCCAACAAAAATGTCTTATGCTGCCAATCTGAAAAATGTAATGAACATGCAAAACCGGCAAAAAAAAGAAGGGGAAGAACAGCCCGTGCTGCCAGAAGAAACTGAGAGTTCAAAACCAGGGCCATCTGCTCATGATCTTGCTGCACAATTAAAAAGTAGCTTACTAGCAGAAATAGGACTTACTGAAAGTGAAGGGCCACCTCTCACATCTTTCAGGTATTTGCTAAGACCCTTTGTTTTTATTGTTCCCCCCCCACCCCTTCCCTTAAACTTCTTACAGGCCACAGTGTAGCTTTATGGGAATGGTTATTTCCCATGATATGCTGCTAGGACGTTGGCGCCTTTCTTTAGAACTGTTCGGCAGGGTATTCATGGAAGATGTTGGAGCAGAACCTGGATCAGTATGTATTTTGTGCACCTTAAATTCCATTCTAATAATCTGTCATGCATTTTTTTTTTTTTAAGATCCTAACTGAATTGGGTGGTTTTGAGGTAAAAGAATCAAAATTCCGCAGAGAAATGGAAAAACTGAGAAACCAGCAGTCAAGAGATTTGTCACTAGAGGTAAAGGTATTTAGATTTTCTTATACTATACCCTACTTTTTGACTTCTTGATGTGTTTTAATAGGTTGATCGGGATCGAGATCTTCTCATTCAGCAGACTATGAGGCAGCTTAACAATCACTTTGGTCGAAGATGTGCTACTACACCAATGGCTGTACACAGAGTAAAAGTCACATTTAAGGATGAGCCAGGAGAGGGCAGTGGTGTAGCACGAAGTTTTTATACAGCCATTGCACAAGCATTTTTATCAAATGAAAAATTGCCAAATCTAGAGTGTATCCAAAATGCCAACAAAGGCACCCACACAAGTAAGTACTCTACAAATAACAAGCAGCTTAAACTAAATACAGTATATTTCTGATTTTCTTCTAGGTTTAATGCAGAGATTAAGGAACCGAGGAGAGAGAGACCGGGAAAGGGAGAGAGAAAGGGAAATGAGGAGGAGTAGTGGTTTGCGAGCAGGTTCTCGGAGGGACCGGGATAGGTAAATTTTGTATCTTTGATTCAATACCACCTATGAAGTCATAATAGTTTTCCTTCTCTTACAGAGACTTTAGAAGACAGCTTTCCATCGACACTAGGCCCTTTAGACCAGCCTCTGAAGGGAATCCTAGCGATGATCCTGAGCCTTTGCCAGCACATCGGCAGGCACTTGGAGAGAGGCTTTATCCTCGTGTACAAGCAATGCAACCAGTGTGTACTGTGTACTTAGTTACCTCTTAACTGTAGTCAAGTAACATTTGTTCATCATTTACAGGCATTTGCAAGTAAAATCACTGGCATGTTGTTGGAATTATCCCCAGCTCAGCTGCTTCTCCTTCTAGCAAGTGAGGATTCTCTGAGAGCAAGAGTGGATGAGGCCATGGAACTCATTATTGCACATGGACGGTAATGTGTACAATTGGGAAGGCATTTCAGTTTATCTGGAATGTGAAAGGCTTTTTGTTTTTAGGGAAAATGGAGCTGATAGTATCCTGGATCTTGGATTAGTAGACTCCTCAGAAAAGGTACAGGTAAGGAACATTTTATTCATGTGCTGATAATCCTTGGGGCTTACTCTCTGATATTCTCTGTTAGCAGGAAAACCGAAAGCGCCATGGCTCTAGTCGAAGTGTAGTAGATATGGATTTAGATGATACAGATGATGGTGATGACAATGCCCCTTTGTTTTACCAACCTGGGAAAAGAGGATTTTATACTCCAAGGCCTGGCAAGAACACAGAAGCAAGGTTGAATTGTTTCAGAAACATTGGCAGGTAAAAGAACTTTAATCTTGGGTTTGAATTTTTTTAAATCTTATTTCTCTGTGTTTGTTTTTAGGATTCTTGGACTATGTCTGTTACAGAATGAACTATGTCCTATCACATTGAATAGACATGTAATTAAAGTATTGCTTGGTAGAAAAGTAAGTGATTTTGATGAACCTAATTGTATTCACATAACTGAGTTTCATATGATTACTTTTTTAGGTCAATTGGCATGATTTTGCTTTTTTTGATCCTGTAATGTATGAGAGTTTGCGGCAACTAATCCTCGCGTCTCAGAGTTCAGATGCTGATGCTGTTTTCTCAGCAATGGATTTGGCATTTGCAATTGACCTGTGTAAAGAAGAAGGTGGAGGACAGGTAAAGCAAATATACACTTTTCTGATTCTGGCGCCTTTAAATAGCACTGGTAAATTTTTCACAGGTTGAACTCATTCCTAATGGTGTAAATATACCAGTCACTCCACAGAATGTATATGAGTATGTGCGGAAATACGCAGAACACAGAATGTTGGTAGTTGCAGAACAGCCCTTACATGTAAGTGTTTCTAGAAAGTGTTGTGTGATCCAAATGAAGTATTATTGTTTCTGAAATTCTCTAGGCAATGAGGAAAGGTCTACTAGATGTGCTTCCAAAAAATTCATTAGAAGATTTAACGGCAGAAGATTTTAGGCTTTTGGTAAATGGCTGCGGTGAAGTCAATGTGCAAATGCTGATCAGTTTTACCTCTTTCAATGATGAATCAGGTAGGACATTTAAAAAAAATGTTTAAAGAATGTAGTATATTTTATTTACATTCTTCATTCTTAGGAGAAAATGCTGAGAAGCTTCTGCAGTTCAAGCGTTGGTTCTGGTCAATAGTAGAGAAGATGAGCATGACAGAACGACAAGATCTTGTAAGTTAAAAATTTCACAAGATTTGTAGAAGGTTAAATATTAACCTGTTAAATTCCTGTTCAGGTTTACTTTTGGACATCAAGCCCATCACTGCCAGCCAGTGAAGAAGGATTCCAGCCTATGCCCTCAATCACAATAAGACCACCAGATGACCAACATCTTCCTACTGCAAATACTTGCATTTCTCGACTTTACGTCCCACTCTATTCCTCTAAACAGATTCTCAAACAGAAATTGTTACTCGCCATTAAGACCAAGAATTTTGGTTTTGTGTAGAGTATAAAAAGTGTGTATTGCTGTGTAATATTACTAGCAAATTTTGTAGATTTTTTTCCATTTGTCTATAAAAGTTTATGGAAGTTAATGCTGTCATACCCCCCTGGTGGTACCTTAAAGAGATAAAATGCAGACATTCCTTGCTGAGTTTATAGCTTAAAGGCCTAAGGAGCACTAGCAACATTTGGCTATATTGGTTTGCTAGTCACCAACTTCTGGGTCTAACCCCAGCCAAAGATGACAGCAGAACAACATAATTTACACTGTGATTTATCTTTTTGCTGAGGGGGAAAAAATGTAAATGTTCTGAAAATTCACTGCTGCCTTTGTGGAAACTGTTTCAGCAAAGGTTCTTGTATAGAGGGAATAGGGAATTTCAAAATAAAAAATTAAGTATGTTCTGTGTTTTCATTTTAACTTTTTTTATGGTGTTTAATTTGTGGTTGGCTGCAACTGTGTATCATGTATATGGAACTTGTAAAAAAGTTCTCGACATTCAGATCTTAAGAGATGAAATCACTTTTACCTATAAAAACCACTTTTATTGCGGTTTGACTGCATTGAGCTCTAGGATATTAAATGATATCACTAATATTTTGCATGTAATTTGCTCATTTGAGTGAGGGCACTTTTTTTGTACATATGATGGGGCCAATGCACAATACTTTTATCACAATCAACTTTTTCTTTGTATCCCTATTTCAATGAGCAGTCAGTCTCAAGAGGTTACTGCACTTCAGTTCTAACTAGACATTTGTACTAAGGTATTTCAGTTATGTAAACTCAGCCTGGGCACTTTCTGATAACTGTAAAATGTTTTATAAGATCATGATTATTGAAGATACATTTTGGAAAATTTTAAATGTTCGTGAGCAGCTTAACTACTTTTGTATCTAGCCTTTTTTAAGTATCTTGTTACATTTACTTTTTTAAATAAAGAAATTACAGAAGAAATGTCAAGTAATATTGAAGAAACAATAGTTTTTATTTATGTAGTTGTACATTTTTAAACTAAGGGCAATACACTGACATGGTTATGTGCATAAAAATTTTGACTTAAAGAACTGGAAGTTTATATACACCTGGACTATAAGAAACAGAAGAAAATCAGTCCACATTTTACAGTTAGCAGAGAATCCTAAATGGCACTGGCCTGGCCACCTTTTCATTTTACAAATGGGGGAAGTGAAGTGTGACCCCTTACTTGGCATAGGAAGTTAACTTACACCTAATAACTGACAGGTTTTTGTTTTGATGACCTATTAATTATGTAGCCTAGGATTAATATCCCAAAATTACTCTGGTTTAAGTAGCTTTATTCAGTGGCATAATAACACTGTTTTCTTCCTTAAGTCTTCAATGAAGTGACTTAAAACAGTCACTTTACATATTAAAAATGAGGAGAGCAATTCTCTGGAATCTCTCCTTTCAGTTCCTTTGTAGGATTTCTGGCCTTGAGGATAGTCTTCATGTTCAAAGGCACTATGCTTTTATTATATAACTTCCTTCAGAAGACTGAACCACATGATATTCTCAGCCCTGTTAACACTAAAAATATTTAAAACTGAATGATAGTAGTGACTCATTGTATTACTTAAAACTTATATAACACGCTGTATTAGATGTGTGTAAATTAGCCAAAGGTTATTTTACAAAGTGAGACATTGGTTTTTATGTCTAAATGCTATTTCTGAATAAATGAAATAGTAATTAGATCAAGAGCTGATTAGCATCAATGTGTTTGAAAGATATAAAATTTATACATCACCTTAACCTCTGTATGCACATGATGGGATTGATAAAATATTAAATGAGAACAAACTAGATATGATTAGGACATTTGAAACCCTAATTGTGAATTTATTTTTAATAGTTACTGAAATGAAAATATTTAAAATAATGCACAATGTCTTAAGTCTTCCTAAATCAAGATTTTGGTTAAAAAATACTTCTAATAATAGTAAAAGATTTTTTTTTTAAGTAAATCATAAAACGGTTCTAAATGTAAAATAAAGACATGTAAAATAAAGTTCTCTTTTGGTCTTGTTTAGTGTTTAAATC